ACATCACTGACACTCATGGCTTCTGCAGACAGAGCAGCCTCTGTCTAGAACATCCCTGGTCTTGGGCAGAGAGAAAGAAGACAAAGGGGCTCTTAAAGCCTTGGCCTGAAAGTGGCTCTCTAACTTGGGTCCACATTTCTTTCGCTAAGTTATCACATGGGCATTCCTGAGTCCACAGGCAGGGCTGTAGACTTCTGAGGAGGTGGGGCACTGGAACACTGGAGAACCGTAATACAAGCTACCACAGCATGTTTGATCACCTGCCAAGTGAAAAGAAATTCAAAGGGAAACACCGGTGGAATATCACCCTTCACCTTTGGCCGTCATCATAGACACATCTTGTTATTTCTAGTGTTGGTGAAAGTGGAGGGAAAGGGTGTCTGTATGATGTAATGGGAGTATAAACAGACAATTTAGGCAATTTGACAACAAATATGTCCTAACTTAAAAATGCAGACTTGACCAAGCAACTTCACTTCTAGAAATGAAACATTAAAAAACAATCCTGCAAATGTGTCCACTTTGAGGATTGGTGCCACTTCCAAGACTGGGTTGGCCAGAACCAGAAAGGAGTCTCCCAAACTCAAGAGAGTAGTGGTGACTCTAATAACAGAAATGAAAACAGCAGACACTGGGGAGTAGTCATGTAAATCCACATGGCAAAGCCAAGGTGAACTGCACCCTGAGAACACTTCTTCCAACAACCACTGTCACATCAACAGATCCGTGCTCTGTCTTCATGTCCCTCTTTTCTGTACGTCTCCCTCCTTCTACTATTGACTTTACATATCTATCTGACCCTGTACTGCTCCAAGAGGCCCTCCTACATTGAGCTATTCAAATAGCAGATTCCATCATTAGCCTTACCTTTCAATCTGGACTTTCGGGCACATTTAGTTCTTGCCTTTTGGACCCTCATCATGACCTCTGAGTTCCAGGTTGAGTCGTCTTTCCTTTGAGTCACCTTATCCACCACTTGGAGCTTCTCTTGGATGCCATGCCCAGGTGAGGCTGCCCCTGGACCAAATAGACTTGTGAATAGTTTAGTGAGCTCCCTTCTCATGTTCCCAGCCCCTACCCTTTCAGGAGTTATCTTGCCATTTCTCTATAATTCTCTCTTTTCTTGTGTGTATCTTTCTTCCCCCCAGACTCATAATACTTCCTTCTATTTCTCTTTTTCAAGTCCTCATTTTGTTTAGTAATTACAGGTGTATCAATTAGAATGCAAGCTCCACTAGTGTAGGGATTTGTGTCTGTCTTGCTCACTGCTGAGTTCCCAGGACCTAGGACAGATACCTGGCCCACACCTTACACTCCACTGCTGAATGAATGTTTAATAGGCACTAAAGTTTTGAAAATATTAAATGTATTTTTCTTTTTAATTTGTTTTTATTTCAATAGCTTTTGGGGTACAAGTGGTTTTTGGTTACATGGATGAATTATATAATGGCAAAATCTGAGACTTTAGTGCACTCTTCGTCTGAGTAGTGTACATTGTACCCAATACATAGGTTTTTACTCCCCCTCCTCCGTCCCTCTCCTTTCTGAGTCTCCATAATCCGTTATATCACTCTGTATGCCTTTGAGTACTAATATCTTAGCTCCCACCTATAAGTGAGAACATACAGTATTTGGTTTTCCATTCCATCACCTCACTTAGAATAATGGCCTCCAGCTCCATTTAAGTTGCTGCAAAAGACATTATTTCATTCTTTTTTTATGGCTGAGTAATACACCATGGTGTATATATACTACATTTTCTTTACACATTCATTGGTCAATGGGCACTGAGGTTGGTTCCCTATCTTTACAATTGTGAATTATGCAGCAATAAACATGTGTGTAGGTGTCTTCTTGATATAATGACTTATTTTCCTTTGGGTTGATACCTAGTAGTGGGGTTGCTGGATGGAATGGTAGATCTACTTTTAGTTATTTAAGAAATCTCCATACTGTTTTCCATAGAGGTTGTACTAATTTGCACTCCCACCAGCAGTGTATAAACATTCCCTTTTCACCACGTCCATGTTAACATCTATTTTTTTTTGACTTCTTAATAATGGCCATTCTTGCAGGAGTAAGGTGGTATCTCATTGTGGTTTTAATCTTCATTTCCCTGATGATTAGTGATGTTGAGCATTTTTTCAGATGTTTCTTGGCCATTTGAATATCTTCTTTTGAAATATGTCTATTAATGTCATTTGCCCACTTTTTGTGGGATTTTTTTCTATAATGTTTGAGTTTCTTGTAGACGCTGGATATTAATTCTTCATTGGATGCATAATTTGCAAATATTTTCTCCCATTCTGTGGGTTGTCTGTTTACTCTGATGTTTATTTCCTTTGCTACGAAGAAGCGTTTCAGTTTAATTAAGTCCCATTTATTTATTTTTGTTTTTGTTGCATTTGCTTTTGGGGTCTCAGTCATGAATTCTTTGCCTAGGCCAATGTCCAGAAGAGTTTTTCCTAGGTTTTCTTATAGAATTTTTCTGGTTTCAGGTCTTAGGTTTAAATTTTTGATCCATCTTGAGTTAATTTTTGTATAAGGTGGGAAATAGGGATCCAGTTTTATTCTTTTACATGTGGCTAACCAGTTTTCCCAGCACCATTTATTAAATATGGTGTCATTTCCCCAATTTATGTTTTTGTATGCTTTGTCAAAGATCAGTTGGTTTTAAGTATTTGGCTTTATTTCTGAGTTCTCTATTCTGTTCCATTGGTCGATGTATCTACTTTTATAACAGTATCATGCTGTTTTGGTAACTATAGCCTTGTAGTATAATTTTAAGTCTGGTAATGTGATGCCTCCAGATTTGTTCTTTTTGCTTAGGATTGCTTTGGCTTTGCAGGCTCTTTTTTGGTTCCATATGAATTTTAAGATTTTTTTTCCAGTTCTGTGAAAAATGATGTTGATATTTGATAAGAATTGCATTCAATCTGTAGATTGCCTTGGGCAGTGTGATCATTTTCATATTGATTCTTCCAATCCATGAACATGGGATGTGTTTCTATATGTTTGTGTCATCTATGATTTCTTTCAGCAGTGTTTTGTAGTTCTCCCTGTAGAAATCTTTCATCTCCTTGGATAAGTATATTCCTAGGTATTTTATTTTATTTTGTTGAAGTTGTTTTAAAAGGGATTGAGTTCTTGCTTTGATTCTCAGCTTGGTCACTGTAGGTGTATAGCAGTGCTAATTTGTGTACATTTGATTTTGTAACCTGAGACTTTACTGGATTCATTTATCAAATCTAGGAGTCTTCTGAAGGAGTCTTTAGGGTTTTCTAGGTATATGATCATATAATCAGGGAACAGTGATACTTTGATTTCTTTTCCAATTTGGATGTCATTTATTTCTTTCTCTTTTCTGATTGTTCTGGCTAGGACTTCTAGTACTATGTTGAATAGAAGTGGTGAAAGTGGGCATCCTTGTCTTATTCCAGTTCTCCAGGGGAATGCATTAGATTTTTTCCCATTTAGTATCACATTGGCTGTGGGTTTGTCATATATGACTTTTATAACTTTGAGGTAAGCCCCTTCTATGCCTAGTTTGTTGAGGATCTTTATCTAAAGGGATGCTGGATTTTATCAAATGTTTTTTCTGCATCTATTGAAATGATCTATGGTTTTTAATTCTGTTTTTGTGATGTACCACATTATTGACTTGCATGTGTTAAACCATCCCTAAATCCCTGGGATTAAATCCACTTGATCATGGTGTATTATATTTTTGATGGGCTGCTGGATTCAATCTCACTGTTTGTTATTGGTCTGTTCATGGTTTCTATTTATTCCCAATTTAATCTAGGAGGGGTGTATGTCTCCAGGAATTTATTTATTTCCTCTAGATTTTTCTAGTTTTTGTGCATAGAGGTGTTCATAGTAGTCCTGAATGATCTTTTGTATTTCTGTGGTGTCAGTTGTAATGTCTCCAGTTTCATTTCTAGTTGAGTTTATTTGAAACTTCTCTCTTTTTTTTTGGTTACTCTGGCTAATGTTCTATCAATTTTGTTTATCTTTTCAAAGAACCAGCTTTTTGTTTAATTGATCTTTTTTATTTTTTGTTTCAATTTTATTTCATTCTTCTCTCATCTTTCTTTTTTTCTGCTAGCTTTGGGTTTCTCTAGTTCCTTGAGGCATGACATTAGGTTGTCAATTTGTGATCTTTCAGACTTTTTGATGTAGGCATTTAGCGCTATGAACTTTCCTCTTAAAAGCACTGCTTTTGCTGTATCCTAGAAGTTTTGATAATTTATGTCACTGTTACCATTCATTTCAAATAATTTTCTAATTTCCGTCTTAATTTCAGTGTTAACCCATAAATCATTCAGGAGCAGATTATTTAATTTCCATTTATTTGTTATGGTTTTGAAAGTTCCTTTTGGAGTTGATTTCTAGTTTTATTCCACTGTGATCTGAGGAGATACTTAATATAATTTCAATTTTTTTCTTCTAAAAAACCCCCCAAAATGGGACACACGTGCAGAACATGCAGGTTTCTTACATAGGTATGCATGTGCCATGGTGGCTTGCTGCACCTATTGACCCATCCTCTAAGTTCCCTCCCCTCACCACCCACACCCCAACAGGCCCTGGTGTGTGTTGTTCCCCTCTCTGTGTCCATGTGTTCTCAATGATCAACTCCCACTTATGAGTGAGAACATGCGGTGTTTGGTTTTCTGTTCCTGTGTTACTTTGCTGAGGATGATGGGTTCCAGCTTCATCCATGTACCTGCAAAGGACATGATCTTATTACTTTTTATGGCTGCATAGTGTTCCATGATGTATATGTACCACATATTCTTTATCCAGTCTAAATGCTGGATTCTTTATCCAGCATTTGGGTTGGTTCCACGTCTTTGCTATGGTAAATACTGCTGCGATAAACATACATGTGCATGTGTCTTTACAGTAGAATGATTTATATTCCTTTGGATATATACCCAGTAATGGGATTGCTGTGTCAAATGGTATTTCTGGTTCTACATCCTTGAGGAATCACCACACTGTCTTCCACAATGGTTGAACTAATTTACACTCCCACCAACAGTGTAAAAGTATTCCTATTTCTCCACAGCCTCACCAGCATCTATTGTTTTCTGACTTCTTAATAATTGTCATTCTGACTGGCATGAGATGGTCTCTCATTGCAGTTTTGATTTGCAATTCTCTGATGATCAGTGATGTTGAGCGTTTTTCCATATGTTTGTTGGCTACGTAAATTTTTTTTTTTTTGAGAAGTGTCTGTTCATATCCTTTGCCCATTTTTTGATGGAGTTGTTTGTTTTTTTCTTGTAAATATGTTTAAGTTCCTTGTAAATTCTGGATATTAAACCTTTGTCAGATGGGTGGATTGCAAAATTTTTCTCCCATTCTGTAGGTTGCCTGTTCACTCTATTTCTAGTTTCTTTTGCTGTGCTGTAGCTGTTTAGTTTAATTAATTCCCATTTGTCAATCTTGGCTTTTGTTGTAATAGCTTTTGGCTTTTTTATCATGAAGACTTTGCCCATGCCTATGTCTTGAATGATATTGCTTCAGTTTTCTTCTAGGGTTTTTATGGTTTTGGGTTTTACATTTAAGTCTTTAATCCATCTTCAGTTATTTTTTGTATAAGATGTGAGGAAGGGGTCCAGTTTCAGTTTTCTGCATATGGATAGCCAGTTTTCCTGGCACCATTTATTAAATGGGGAATCCTTTTGCCATTGCTTGTTTTTGTCAGGTTTGTTGAAGAACAGATGGTTGTAGATGTGTCGTGTTATTTCTGAGGTCTCTGTTCTGCTCCATGGTCTATATGTCTGTTTTGGTACCAGTACCGTGCTGTTTTGGTTACTGTAGCCTTGTCGTATTGTTCAAAGTCAGGTAGTGGGATGCATCCCGTTTTATCCTTTTTGCTTAGGATTGTCCTAGCTATATGGGATCTTCTTCGATTCCATATGAAATTTAAAATAGTTTTTTTTTCTAATTCTGTGAAGAATGTAGAGACAATATACCAGAATCTCTGGGACACAGCTAAAGCAGTGTTAAGAGGAAAACTTGTAGCACTAAATGCCCACATCAGGAAGCTAGAAAGATCTCAAATGGACACCCTAACATCACAATTAAAAGAGCTAGAGAGGCAAGAGCAAGCTAATCCAAAAGCTAGCAGAAGACAAGAAATAAGTAAGATCAGAGAAAAATTGAAGGAGATAGAGACACAAAAAACCCTCAAAAAATCAATGAATCCAGGAGCTGGTTTTTTGAAAAAATTAACAAAATAGATCACTAGCCATATTAATAAAGAAGAGAGAGAAGAATCAAATAGACAGAATAAAAATGATAAGGGGGAATATCATCACTGATCCCACAGAAATACAAACTACCATCAGAGAATACTATAAACACCTCTACACAAATGAACTAGAAAATCTAGAAGAAATGGATAAATTCCTGGACACATACACCCTATCAAGACTAAACCAGGAAGAAGTTGAATCCCTGAATAGACCAATAACAAGCTCTGAAATTGAGGCAGTAATTAATAGCCTACCAACAACACAAAACCCAGGACCAGATGGATTCACAGCTGATTCTACCAGAAATACAAAGAGGAGCTGGTACCATTACTTCTGAAACTATTCCAAACAATTGAAAAGGAGGGAACTCCTCCTTAACTCATTTTATGAAGCCAGCATCATCCTGATACCAAAACTGGGAAGAGACACAACAAAAAAAAAGAAAATTTCAGGCCAATATCCCTGATGAACATCAATACGAAAATCCTCAATAAAATAATGGCAAGCCAAATCCAGCAGCACATCAAAAAACTTATTCACCATGATCAAGTCGGTTTCATCTCTGAGATGCAAGGTTGGTTCAACATACACAAATCAATAAGCATAATCCATCACATAAACAGAACCAAGACAAAAACCACATGATTATCTTGATAGATGCAGAAAAGGCCTTTGATAAAATTCTACATCCCTTCATGTTAAAAACTCTCAATAAACTAGGTATTGATGGAACATATCTCAAAATAATAAGAGCTATTTATGACAAACCCACAGCCAATATCATATAAAATGGGCAAAAGCTGGAAGCATTCCCTTTGAAAACCAGTACAAGACAAGGATGCCCTCTCTCACCATTCCTATTCAACATAGTATTAGAAGTTCTGGCCAGCACAATCAGGCAAGAGAAAGAAATAAAGCGTATTCAAATAGGAAGAGAGGAAGTCAAGTTGTTTCTGTTTGCAGATGACATGATTATATACTTAGAAAACCCCATCATCTCAGCCCAAAAACTTCTCGAACTGATAAGCAACTTCAACAAAGTCTCAGGATACAAAATCAATGTGCAAAAATCACAAGTATGCCTTTACACCAACAATAGGCAAGCAGAGAGCCAAATCATGATGAACTACCATTCACAATCACTACAAAGAGAATAAAATACCTAGGAATACAGCTAACAGAGGATGGGAAGGACCTCTTCAAGGAGAACTACAAACCACTCCTCAAGGAAATAAGAGAGGACACAAATGGAAAAACATTCCATCTTCATGGATAAGAAGAATCAATATCTTGGAAATGGCCATACTGCCCAAAGTAATTTATAGATTCAATGTTATTCCCATCAAACTATAATTTCAATTTATAAAAATTTATTGAGACTTGTTTTGTGGCTATCATATGGTCTATCTTGGAGAATGTTCCATGTGCTGATGAGAAGAATGTAATCTTCTGTAAATATCTATTAGGTCCATTTGTTCTAGAGTGTAGTTTACATCTATTGTTTCTTTTTTGACTTTCTGTCTCAATGATCTCTCTGGTGCTGACAGTGGAATACTGAAGTTCCCCACTATTATTGTGTTGTTGTCTTATCTCTTTTCTTAGGTCTAGTAGTAAATGTCTTATGAATCTGGGAGCTCCAGTGTTAGCTACATCTAAATTTAGGACTGTAATATCTTCCTGTTAGATTGATCCTTTTATCATTATATAATGACCTTCTTTGCCTTTTTTTACTGTTGTTGCTTTAAAGTCTGTTTTATCTGATATGAGAAAAGCTACTCCTGTTTACTTTTGGTTTCCATTTGCATGGAATATCTTTTTTCACCCTTATACCTTGAATTTATATGGGTCCTTGTGTGTTAAGTGAGTCTCTTGAAGATAGCAGATATTTGGTTTGTGATTTTGTATCCATTCTGCCAATCTGTATCTTTTAAGTGGAGCATTTAGGCCCATTTATGTTGAACATTAATATCAAGATGTGAGGTACTGTTTCAGTCATCATGTTAATTGTTACCTACATACGTTGTTTTCTTCATTGTGTTATTGTTTTATAGACCTTGTGAGTTTTATGCTTTCAAGAGTTTGTATTCTGGTGCATATCAATCTTTCGTTTCAAGAGTTAGAACTCCTTTTGGCATTTCTTATAAAGCTGGTCTGGTAGTGACAAATTCCCTCAGCATTTGTTTGTCTAAAAATGACTTTATTTCTCCTTCATTCATAAAACTTAGCTTTGCCAGATACAAAATTCTTGGCTGAGAGTTATTCTGTTTAAGGAGACTAAAGATAAGACTCCAATCCCTTCCAGCTTGTAAGGTTTCTGCTGAGGAATCATGTATTTTTCATCCTTGCAAATAGTAAAGATTTCCCTGACTATTACATCAATAGGTTTCAGGGGGAGGGCAGATGCTTGCTAGAATTGAGAAGCCACTGCTCAGTTGGGGCCATTTTGGCAAGCTTAGACAAAATCTTGAAGCACAGTATTTGTTGGGAGCAAAGAGGAATTTATAAATTCCAAAAATTACCTGTACCTATCAAAAGAAAACTTTGGAGGTCTGAATGTCAAGTTTTCCTATAAGTCATTGGTAGTGAACACTCAGCAAATGACAGAGAGTATGTTTCCTCCAGCCTAGGGAGGCAGTGGGGTGGGGAACTAGGAAGAAGAGGCCAGGGAGGGGAAGTGCAAGCAGGCAGATATGACTTTCCTTCTAGGCCAAACCCCAAGATTGAGGCATGCTGGGAACAAGCAGAAAAATTAGAGGGCTTTCCAAAGCAGTGAGCCTCATGTCCTAATTCATGTTTGGGAGCTGGGACAAGATCTCTTCCCAGGCTGGCTCCCATAAAGGTACAGAATCCAAGAGAATCCCCACTGACCGGCATATCTTAGGCCCTTTGTGAATAATTTTGAGTAAAAGAATAAAGAAAAAGGGGCCAGGTGCAGGGGCTCACACCTGTATCCGAGAACTTTGGGAGGCTAGGGCAAGAGGATCACTTGAGGCCAGGATTTCAAGACCAGCCTGGACAACATAGCAAGACCTGGTCTATACAAAAAATTTACAAAATAAATTAAAAAAAGAAAAAGGGAAAAAGAAAGGAACAGAAAGGGAAGAGGGAGAGAATACAGAGGAGAAAAAGAAAAGTGGGATGAAGCAGAGGAACCAGAAAAATGCAGCTTTTTTGTTTCTTATTCTGCAAGTAACACAGTTTGTGCACTGGAGTAGACACATGCATGCAGGCATGCAAGCAAGCATGGGTTGACTGAGGTAGTTCTGAACACTCTATGACTCCAAATCTAATCCAGTTTGGAACTGAAAGTCTGAATCCTGCTTGGGGATTTAGGTTTCTTGTGTCTATTCTTCTGGGCTCTGACCCTAGACAGGAAACAATTCTAATCTCAAAATTGTCTGATGCCTCATGTCCACCTCAACCCCATTCCCTCCCTATGATAAGAGAAAAGAAGACTAGGTATAAACCAAGTTGGTGTTAGGTTTGCTCTTCCTTTGTTGGGGAGTCTACTGATGGGGTGGCCTAGGGGACAAGGTTGGGGCTGGCTGTGCTCCAGGCACATGTGGCTGGAGAGGAGGTCATGCCAGCTGGTCAGGTGAGGGGCCTGATAAACACCAAGAGAGTAACAATTTCACTTTTCTTCCTTATGTCTTGGGCATTTTTTTTTTCTGTTTTCTTTTTGAACTTGGCCATATTCTTTTCTCCTTTTTTCTAAAAAAGAAAAAACCCACATCTTTTATGGCTACAAATATTGATCTACAAACCTGCAATGTCATTACTTTTTTAAGTAATTTTTTTCCTGTTTTCCCTGACTTTGAGAAGGCAAGAAAACCATGTGACCTATGTGAAAAAAGTACTCCATTTTAGCTGGAAATTGAATTAGGGGATTGAATAAAGATGGATCAGGAATATACTAGAGGACTAACATTTAATATATGTCATTTAAAAAGTTTTTTGGGGACAGAGTCTTGTTCTGTTATGCAGGCTGGAGTGCAGTGGCATAATCTCAGCTCACTGCAATCTCCACATCCTGGGTCCAAGTGATTATCGCACCTCAGCCTCCTGAGTAGCTGGCATAACAGGTATGCACCCCCAGGCTAACTTTTGCATTTTTAGTAGAGACGGGGTTTCACCATGTTGGCCAGGCTGGTCTTGAACTCCTGGACTCAAGTGAACCTCCTGCCTCAGCCTCCCAAGGTGCTGGGATTACAGGCATGAGCCGGCATGCCTTATTAATTTTAAAATTAATAAGCAGTTTTTCAAGACTAGACAAAGATTGTTATAAACCATGGATATTAAAAGGTTTCCTAGCCAAAATTCAGGGCCAGAAATTACACAGTTATGAGATAAACAGATTTGAATGTTTAAAAAATTAAAAATATACAGAAGGAGCAGGACTGAAAAAAACTGTTCACAGTTCAAAAAACACCCCGACACTATTAAAGCAAAAACAAAATTTAAATATACATAGCATATAGAAGGTTAATATCCTTATTAGATAAAGCAAAAGATGAATGGTAATCTAGGAAAATAAGCAAAAAATATAAGTTAAAAATGCTCAAGGAGGAAATGAAGATGACAAATTTATTTAGAAATCATCTCTATATTACTACTAATCAAAGAAACTCATTGTTTGGATGTTAAGGATACCTAAACATTTAAAAAGTTTTATTACATCCAGCATTGAGGATGTAGGAAATGAATACTCATATATTGTTAAAGGGAATATAAATCATTATGTTTTCTGGACAGCAAATTGGTAACATGTATAATTAAGATATAGATTTTAACCAAGTAAGCTTGTGTTTAAGAATCAATTCTAAGGAAATTATTGGACAAGTGTGCAAAGATACAAATACACACAAACCTGATTTCTATTTTCATATAAAAATAAGAAATAAACTGTCCACTAGTAGGTGATTATTTAAACAAATTGCGGTGAATCATACGTAACGTGCCATGCAGTTAAAAAAATAGATAACATTGATACAGAGATGATACACAATGAAAAAAGTGATTTATAGAATAGACTATATAGTATGAGCTTATATATAAAAAGAAAAATGTATGCATACTTATACAAAAATAAAGTGGGGGAAGCAGATTAAATAGATGTTTAACTTTATGATTTATAATTTTCTTTTTTTTAAAATTTTATTATTATATTTTAAGTTTTAGGGTACATGTGCACAATGTGCAGGTTTGTTACATATGTATACATGTGCCATGTTGGTATGCTGCACCCATTAACTCGTCATTTAGCATTAGGTATATCTCCTAATGCTATCCCTCCCTCCTCCCCGCACCCCACAACAGTCCCCAGAGTGTGATGTTCCCCTTCCTGTGTCCATGTGCTCTCATTGTTCAATTCCCACCTATGAGTGAGAACATGCAGTGTTTGGTTTTTTGTCCTTGCAATAGTTTGCAGAGAATGATGGTTTCCAGTTTCATCCATGTCCCTACAAAGGACATGAACTCATCATTTTTTATGGCTGCATAGTATTCCATGGTGTATATATGCCACATTTTCTTAATCCAGTCTATCGTTGTTGGACATTTGGGTTGGTTCCAAGTCTTTGCTATTGTGAATAGTGCCACAATAAACATACGTGTGCATGTGTCTTTATAGCAGCATGATTTATAATCCTTTGGGTATATACCCGGTAATGGGATGGCTGGGTCAAATGGTATTTCTAGTCCCAGATCCCTGAGGAATCACCACACCGATTTCCACAATGGTTGAACTAGTGTACAGTCCCACCAACAGTGTAAAAGTGTTCCTATTTCTCCACATCCTCTCCAGCACCTGTTGTTTCCTGACTTTTTAATGATTGCCATTCTAACTGGTGTGAGATGGTATCTCATTGTGGTTTTGATTTGCATTTCTCTGATGGCCAGTGATGATGAGCATTTTTTCATGTGTTTTTTGGCTGCATAAATGTCTTCTTTTGAGAAGTGTCTGTTCATATCCTTCGCCCACTTTTTGATGGGGTTGTTTGTTTTTTTCTTGTAAATTTGTTTGAGTTAATTGTAGATTCTGGATATTAGCCCTTTGTCAGATGAGTAGGTTGCGAAAATTTTCTCCCATTTTGTAGGTTGCCTGTTCACTCTGATGGTAGTTTCTTTTGCTGTGCAGAAGCTCTTTAGTTTAATTAGATCCCATTTGTCAATTTTGTCTTTTGTTGCCATTGCTTTTGGTGTTTTAGACATGAAGTCCTTGCCCATGCCTATATCCTGAATGGTATTGCTTAGGTTTTCTTCTAGGGTTTTTATGGTTTTAGGTCTAACATGTAAGTCTTTAATCCATCTTGAATTAATTTTTGTATAAGGTGTAAGGAAGGGATCCAGTTTCAGCTTTCTACATATGGCTAGCCAGTTTTCCCAGCACCATTTATTAAATAGGGAATCCTTTCCCCATATAATTTTCTTTTTCTTTGTTTTGAGACAGGGTCTTACTACATTGTCAAGCTGGTTTCAAACTCCTGGGCTCAAGCAATTCTCCCATGTTGGCCTCCCAAAGTGCTGGGATTACAGGTGTGAGCTACCATGCCTAGCCTGATTTACAATTTTCTACACTGAAGATTTTATTAGGAATATTGTATCACACAAGACAGGGTAGGCTGTGCTGCAGTAACAAATGAAACCAAATTTTGGTGGTTTAACATTGAAAAGTGTATTTCTCTATCACATGAAGTTCTCTGTAGGACAATAGGACCCTCTGTAGGACTGGAAGTCCTCTGTAGGGCCCTCCAGGGCTGCTGTCCTCTATGTGGTAGGTCATGCTGCTTTGGCCTTCTGGCGCCTCCCTCTTCCACACACTTCCACAGGCGGGAAAAGAATGTGGAGAGCTGCAATGGGCTCTTACATGCTGTGACCCAGAAGTGACACCCATCTCTCTGGCTTATTTGCCAGAGCTAGTATAGCAGAGCTGCCTCCTGCAAGGGGGATGATAATGGAGCTTTCCAAGTGTCTGGGAAGGGGAGAAGAATTGGAACTAGAGGAGGGCAGTCATAATGCCCACCATAAACATGGGCAGGGTGAGCACTGCTAGTTGTTCCTCTTTCTCTGGTCTCCCTTTTTCTTTAGTAATAAAGCCCCTGATTCTGAGCCCCTTATTCTTATAGATTAAAGATTACATTTCCCAGCCTCCTTTGAAGTCAGGTGTGGCCGTGCAACCAGTCCTGGCAATAAAATGATAGAATTTTTTTTTCTTTTTTGAGATGGAGTCTTGCTCTGTTGCCCAGGCTGGAGTGCAGTGGCATGATCTTGGCTCACTGCAACCTCTGCCTCCTGGGTTCAAGCAATTCTCCTGTCTCAGCCTCCTGAGTAGCTGGGATTACAGGTGCACACCACCAGGCTCAGCTAATTTTTTTTGTATTTTTAGCAGAGATGGGGTTTCACCATGTTGGCCAGACTGGTCTTGAACTTCCAACCTGAAGTGATCCACCCACCTCGGCCTCCCAATAGCAAATTATTAATGATAGCAAATTACTATCTGTGACCGGAAGCATTTAGAGTCCTTCAGTGGAGGAGGTGTGCCCTTCTTTGACTTTGCCATTTTCTCTTTAGCTGGAACATAGACATGCTGGCTGGACCTCAATAAAGGGGATGCCACATGCTGAGGATGATGGAGCCACATGCTGAGGATGATGGAGCAACAAGCAAGAATAAGCCCAGGACCCTACAGTGTATGACACCAGCTCTTGACCACCTACCTCTCCTCTTAAGATTCTTCTCCATCATTTATTTCAGAAGTAAATGGTCTCAACCAGTGAATGGAAAAAGGAAAGTAACTTCAAATTTTGGAAAGGGATTCAGAACAAAATCATCAGGTTGAAGATCCCGGAAGATGACTGAAGCTCAGCCAGGTCAGGGGCACATCAGTGTGTGGGTCCCCATGCATGTAGCTCAAGAAATCATCTCTCCCTTCAGGGGGAAGCCTTTTGATGGTGAAGTGTCAGAGAGCAAAGGAGGAACTGTCAACAATGGTGATTCCACTAATGAAAATATCCAATGTGAGCTGGTGGTCCTTTGCTTGTTGTTCTGAGGTAAGTGAACATGTGATTTGGCCACAGTGTTTGTCTACTTCCACGTTGTATCTTTGTTTCTTAGGATGGTCGCAGAGATCCAGAACGTAGAGGGTCAGAACCTGCAGGAGCAGGTTTGCCCTGAGCCCATTTTCAGGTTCTTCAGAGAAAACAAGGTGGAGATTGCAAGTGCAATAACAAGGCCATTTCCTTTCCTTATGGGCCTCCGAGACCGCTCCTTCATCTCCGAGCAGATGTATGAAGTAAGTAAGAATTTCCAAATGATGATAAACCAAGCTACATAATTCTCCATTTAATATTTTTAAGCATTTTCAAGAAGCTTTTAGAAACCTGGTCCCAGTGACAAGAGTGATGTATTGTGTACTCAGTGAACTGGAGAAGACATTTGGCTGGTCACATCTGGAAGCATTGTTCAGCAGGATTAACCTGATGGCCTATCCTGATTTAAACGAGATTTACAGAAGCTTCCAGAATGGTAACTATAGCTCTCAACAGCTTTGGGGGATTGAGTTTGGTAATTTTCACATTGTTTTCCTCAGTATGCTATGAACACTCACCTCTCCAAATGAATAATGTAAACGATTTAGAAGATAGACCCAGATTACTACCATATGGTAAACAAGGTAACTATCATTTAGCTGATCAATGCCCTTATAGACATCTAAGGGATTTCATTCCTTTCGGCAGAGAACAGCAATGCCTGTCATGAAATGGATGATATAGCAGTGCCTCAGGAAGCCTTGAGCTCCTCGCCAAGGTGTGAGCCAGGTAAGGAAGGAGTGACTTGCTCTCCCTGACCTTGCTCTCATCACTGTGCCTTGTTTATTTCCAGGTTTCTCTTCAGAGTCTTGTGAGCAGTTAGCTCTCCCAAAGGCTGGTGGAGGAGATGCTGAAGATGCACCCAGCCTACTACCAGGTGGGGGAGGTAATTATGATTTAAATGACCAATTATCTCATATTGTCTGTCATGTTCCTCTTTCACTCTGCAGTGTCCTGTAAACTTGCTATACAAATAGATGAAGGAGAATCAGAAGAAATGCCCAAGTTACTGCCTTATGATACAGAAGGTAATTAGGATTTAAATTAAAGCTTTATTTTTACACTCTCAGAGATGCCTTTTTTGATCCCTAGTTCTAGAAAGCAACGGGATGATAGATGCGGCAAGGACATACAGCACAGCACCAGGGGAGAAACAGGGAGAGGAGGAAGGCAGGAACAGTCCCAGAAAAAGAAACCAAGACAAGGAGAAGTACCAAGAGAGTCCAGAGGGAAGAGACAAAGGTAGGAACAGAAGAAGCAGAGACATGTGTCAACTGTGGTCTGTCAATTTCTTGTTTATCTGCAGAGACCTTTGATCTAAAAACTCCCCAAGTCACTAATGAAGGAGAACCAGAGAAGGGGCTCTGTCTACTACCAGGTGAAGGAGAAGGTAATTATGATTTAAGTTTTTAAATATTTGAGAATTTCTTGAGGGATTTCTTTTCTTTCTGCAGAGGGCAGTGATGACTGTTCAGAAATGTGTGATGGAGAAGAGCCCCAGGAAGCCTCTAGCTCCCTAGCAAGATGTGGGTCAGGTAAAGAAGGGGAGGATTTCTGGCCCTGGGCTCTGTGTCCAAGTCACCCTCTGTGGTCTGTCAGTTTCTTGTTTATCTGCAGAGACCTTTGATCTAAAGACTCCCCAAGTCACTAATGAAGGAGAACCAGAGAAGGAGCTCAGTCTACTACCAGGTGAAGGAGAAGGTAATTATGATGTACATTTTTAGGTATTTGAGAGACCTCTGAGGGATTTCCTTCCTTTCTGCAGAGGGCAGTGATGACTGTTCGGAAATGTGTGATGGAGAAGAGCGCCAGGAAGCCTCTAGCTCCCTAGCAAGACGTGGGTCAGGTAAGGACGGGGGGGGGGATTTCTGGCCCTGGCCTTGGACAATAATTTTCTTGTTTCTCATTAGTGTCTAGTGAACTAGAAAATCACCCAATGAATGAAGAAGGAGAATCAGAAGAGCTTGCTTCTAGCCTGCTATATGATAATGTACCAGGTAATTATGACTTAAAAATAGTGAAAACAGAAGAAAGTCTTCATGAATCACAATTTTGGCCCAGGAGCGGAGCAATCAGCATATGAAAATGAGAAGTGTTCCTGTGTCATGTGTTTCTCAGAAGAGGTGCCAGGAAGCCCAGAAGCAAGGACGGAAAGTGATCAAGCGTGTGGCACAATGGGTAAGGCTGTCTGAGGGCCGTGGGATGGGGGTCTGTTTCCTCACCACCACTTGTTATTTTCCAGATACTGTGGATATTGCAAACAACTCCACTTTGGGAAAACCCAAGAGGAAAAGAAGTAAGAATAAATAAGAATTTATTTGCTTTTGGGCATAATTAACTTTATTCTCTTTGGTTTGAAGGAAAAAAGAGGGGGCATGGCTGGAGCAGAATGAGAATGAGAAGGCAGGAAAACAGCCAACAAAATGGTAAGCAGGCAAAGTGAAGTAGTTACAGCTTTCTATTAATACATTTTCCCCTGCCTATCCCCAGATAATAGCAAAGCCGACGGCCAGGTGGTCTCCAGTGAAAAGAAGGCGAACGTGAATCTGAAAGACCTTTCCAAGATTAGGGGTAAGATAAAGTTTGTCCGCTTTCCCTTTGCCATGACTGTGATTATATTATTCTACTTTCTCAGGGAGAAAGAGAGGCAAACCTGGAACCCGCTTCACTCAGAGTGACAGAGCTGCACAGAAAAGAGTCCGATCAAGAGGTAAAAAAGAAAACAGGAATGAACTTTCAATAGTGAGACAGAATGAAGAAATCCTCTCTTTCAGCTTCAAGAAAGCACAAAGATGAAACTGTGGATTTTAAGGCTCCTTTGCTTCCAGTGACCTGTGGTGGGGTGAAGGGAATTTTACATAAGAAGAAATTGCAGCAAGGTAGGTTTTATGGTCTTCTTTAATTTGCAGCTGGGCTCAGGATCAAGTTACCCTGGTCTTACAGGAATCTTGGTGAAGTGTATACAGACTGAGGATGGAAAATGGTTCACCCCCACGGAATTTGAAATCAAAGGAGGCCATGCAAGATCAAAGAACTGGAGGCTGAGTGTGCGCTGTGGCGGGTGGCCCCTACGATGGCTGATGGAGGTATTCCAATGACAAGGGGCCAGGCCTGTGTTTGACCATATACCTGAATCTTTTTGTCTTTCAGAATGGATTTCTGCCTGATCCTCCAAGAATACGTTACAGGAAAAAAAAGGTGATTATTACATAGCTTTATACAGCTTCTTGATCATAAATCAATCTTTCTGTTTTTTCAACAGAGAATACTGAAGTCTCAAAACAATAGCTCAGTTGACCCTTGTGTAAGTACAAATTCTGAACTACGACCCCCAGACCCAGTGACGTGGACACTGTTTTATCTTCTAGATGAGAAACCTGGATGAGTGTGAGGTGTGCCGGGACGGAGGGGAGCTGTTCTGTTGCGACACTTGTTCAAGAGTCTTCCATGAGGACTGTCACATCCCGCCTGTGGAAGCTGAGAGGTAAGTGACATGCAGGCGTCTCTCTTTTTGTCTGCCCTCTGCTCACCCATGTCCAATCTCTCAGGACCCCGTGGAATTGCATCTTCTGCAGGATGAAGGAGTCTCCGGGAAGCCAACAGTGTTGTCAGGAATCTGAGGTCCTGGAGAGGCAGATGTGTCCTGAGGAACAGTTGGTAAATCAGATGCAAACCCCAAGCCTTCTCCTTGCTTTTCATTTACGGCCTCTTTCTTTTGCAGAAATGTGAGTTCCTCCTCTTGAAAGTCTATTGCTGTTCTGAGAGCTCCTTTTTTGCCAAGATTCCATACTATTATTATGTAAGTAACAACAGCAACCCATGATTACAGGCGGTAGCTTTTCCATTGGTATATTTGTCACCAGATTAGAGAGGCGTGTCAAGGCCTGAAGGAGCCCATGTGGTTGGATAAAATCAAGAAAAGGCTGAATGAGCACGGTTACCCCCAAGTGGAGGGGTTTGTACAAGACATGCGCCTCATCTTCCAGAACCACAGGGCCTCTTACAAGGTAGGTGGCTCTTCCTGCTTCCATTTCATTTCGAGCATTGTTTTTGTCTTTATTATTTTTTCAGTACAAGGATTTTGGCCAAATGGGATTTAGACTGGAGGCTGAGTTTGAGAAGAATTTCAAGGAAGTGTTTGCTATTCAGGAAACAAATGGGAACAATTGACTGGATTAGTGGATGCTGAAAGCATTCAGCAAATGGCACCCTAAAATATGCCGCTGGTTTGCCACTGACTTCAAAATGAGGTCACTTGGGCACAGCACATGCAGGGAGGGGCTTTTCTCTGAGCCTCCTTCATCTGCCCAAAGACAAATCCTCAAAAGGAAATTCAATCATCATGAATCACAACCCCAAGTATCTCATCAGCCAGGGAAGAGTAAGTGGGATCACAGGGAAGGATGTTGGCAGCGACACCATCCCATACAGGCTCTTACCTCTTCTCCTGAGGGCTGCTCCAGACAACATTTATTACCCAGAAGACCTTTTGTCTGAAAACCAGCCAAGCTTTATTCAGGACACACTTCTTGCCTTCACTTTCCCACTTCCGTGGCCACCTCCATGCAGAAGCCCTAAGCCCACATTCTTTCGATAGCTCACGGTGGTGCATGAGTGTCCATCATCTGACTCTTCTCGGAGTCTCATATTTTGTGGGACTCCTGTGCAAACATATGTTATTAAAATTTTTTTCCTCCTGTTTATCTGCTTTTGTCAATTTAATTCATTCATAG